GCTGTCCTCTCCTGTGGCTCAGAGCAGGTCATCTCCCTGCTTTTCGTTAACAGTGATGTAACAGCCCTTGCTTAACGGAGGGCTCCTCACGTGCCAGCTACTGCATACTAAGCACTTTAAACGTATTAACTCATTTCCTCCCCTCCCCACAAAAACTTAAGAAGTCGGTGCCATTATATATCACCTATTTTACCAAATGGGGAAACTAAAGCACAGAGAGGTTAAGTAACTTGCCCAAGGTCACAGAGCTGCTGACAACTTCTTTATTGCCTCCAGGCTGAACATAAACTCCAAGAAAGTCCCATGAGGCTCTTTGGATCTCTTTTGCCCCTGTTGTTTGCAGGAACCCATCTCCCACCACTCTCCCCCACCCACACTGCAAGCGGCAGCCGCCTGAGCTATATTTAGATCCCAGAAGCCACCAAGCTCCCTCCGCACTCCCCGCCCTTGTGCATGCTGTTCCCTCTGCCTGGTCCCGGCTCTGTGAGGTGTGAGGTCTCCCCGTTAGCCCTAGTTTTCTTTCTGCCTCCTGGGAACCGTGTCCACCACCTCTCCACTTTGATCAATTATTTCCTTGCCGTTGTCTGTCGGCCTGTCAGCCTACCCCCACCCGACCGAGAACGCCTTGACGGTAGTGAAATGGTCTTGCCAATAGACTCCAGAGCAGGCTCCGCCACGATGTCAGCGCCAGGAAATGTTGGTGAATGAATGAATGAAGGCTTTCTGCTGCGAATCAGGCCCACTCTCCACAAACAGACCTGAGGAGAGGGGCCCAGGCCCGGCCCCCAGCGCTTCTGCAGCGGGAAAGCTGCGTCCAGAGAAGGCTGGGAGGTTGCTCCCAGGCCGGCTGAGGAGAGACCCTCGGAGCCTTCAACGCAGCCAGGCGGCAAGTGGGGGCAGGGCGTGGGCGCGGACACACCCCCCGCAGTGCCCCCGGCGCCCGGCAGGGGGCGCCGCCCCGCCGGCCCACGCCCCGCCGCGCGCCGGGCAGGCCCCCTCGCGCAGGCGCGCTGCCGCGGGCGGAGGATCCGGGCCGCGCTTCCTCTCGCCAGGCCTGCGAGCTTCCTCCCAGCGGAGCCCTGGGCGAGCCGAGGTTGGCCGCCGCCGCCGCCGAGCCCGCTGCCGCCCTCCCGCTCCTGCCCCACCCGCGCCTTGCCCGGGGGCTTCTGCCGGGGTGGGGTCCGAGCCGGGCGACCGCCCGGCTGCGCCGCCGTCGGGGCCGTAACCCGGCCCGCCGTCCCTCCCGCCCCAGCCAGCCTCTGGCCGCCGGAGCCCGCGGGGCGTGGAGCGCGAGGAGCCCCGCGGCCCCGATCGAGCGTCCGGGGCGGCCCCCGGCAGCCAGCGCGACGTTCCAAAATCGAACCTCAGTGGCGGCGCTCGGAAGCGGAACTCTGCCGGGGCCGCGCCGGCTACATTGTTTCCTCCCCCCGACTCCCTCCCGCCCCCTTCCCCCGCCTTTCTTCCCTCCGCGACCCGGGCCGTGCGTCCGTCCCCCTGCCTCTGCCTGGCGGTCCCTCCTCCCCTCTCCTTGCACCCATACCTCTTTGTACCGCACCCCCTGGGGACCCCTGCGCCCCTCCCCTCCCCCCTGACCGCATGGACCGTCCCGCAGGCCGCTGATGCCGCCCGCGGCGAGGTGGCCCGGACCGCAGTGCCCCAAGAGAGGTGAGTGCCTGGCCGTCCCGGAGTGTCCCCTGACGTGAGTCAGACCCTCACTTTCCCCCTGCAGAGCTCCCAGTCCACCCTAAACCACAGGCCACAACCAGTGAGGTTCTCACTGGAGCACGGGGATGTGTGAGAGGCCTTGGAGGCCTCGGCAGCCAACACAGCTGGGGACCCAAGGAATTCTCCAGAGAGAGGTGATTTACAAAAAGTTTCTTATTTCCAGTTTCCCCTCCTCAGTCTTCATGCTCTTCCCCACAGCTCTAATGGTACCAAGTGACAGGTTGGCTTTACTGTGACTCGGGGACGCCAGAGCTCCTGAGAAGATGTCAGCAATACAGGTACCACAGGGGTGAGGGTCTGGGACATGCAACTGCACCCGCCCACGTGTCACCTGCCTTGCAGGCCGCCTGGCCATCCGGTACAGAATGTATTGCCAAGTACAACTTCCACGGCACTGCCGAGCAGGACCTGCCCTTCTGCAAAGGAGACGTGCTCACCATTGTGGCCGTCACCAAGGTAATCAGGTGACGCCCACCCCACCATCCCACCTGAGAGCATGTCTGGGCTGCCCTCTCCCCAGGACCCCAACTGGTACAAAGCCAAAAACAAGGTGGGCCGTGAGGGCATCATCCCAGCCAACTACGTCCAGAAGCGGGAGGGCGTGAAGGCGGGTACCAAACTCAGCCTCATGCCGTGAGTACCACGAGGAGGGGTTGGGGAGGGAACCACCATGACCTCCAGCCCTGCTGCTCCCCAGTTGGTTCCACGGCAAGATCACACGGGAGCAGGCTGAGCGGCTTCTGTACCCGCCGGAGACAGGCCTGTTCCTGGTGCGGGAGAGCACCAACTACCCCGGAGACTACACGCTGTGCGTGAGCTGCGACGGCAAGGTGGAGCACTACCGCATCATGTACCATGCCAGCAAGCTCAGCATCGACGAGGAGGTGTACTTTGAGAACCTCATGCAGCTGGTGGAGGTGAGCTGGGGGGTACAGAGCCTTGCTCCCACTCTCTGAGCACCCTGCCCCCCACACCCTGCAGCACTACACCTCAGACGCAGATGGACTCTGTACGCGCCTCATTAAACCAAAGGTCATGGAGGGCACAGTGGCGGCCCAGGATGAGTTCTACCGCAGTGAGTGCACCCCACCCCAGACCTCTTGCCCAGCCTCCAGGCCCTCACTGGCCCCTCCCCACAGGCGGCTGGGCCCTGAACATGAAGGAGCTGAAGCTGCTGCAGACCATCGGGAAGGGGGAGTTCGGAGGTGAGCTGGGCCGGGCCCCCTGGGGGGGTTCTACTTGGGAACAAGACCACCTCTCTGCCCCCAGACGTGATGCTGGGCGATTACCGAGGGAACAAAGTCGCCGTCAAGTGCATTAAGAACGACGCCACTGCCCAGGCCTTCCTGGCTGAAGCCTCAGTCATGACGTGAGTGGGGGCGGGGTAGGGGGGAGGTTGGCTCCCCTTTCTGACCACTCTCGTCCTGCCCCAGGCAACTGCGGCATAGCAACCTGGTGCAGCTCCTGGGCGTGATCGTGGAGGAGAAGGGCGGGCTCTACATCGTCACTGAGTACATGGCCAAGGTGGGCACCTGCCGAGACCCGGCACTCAGGCCACCTCGGCCTGGTCTGTCCTTCCTGCCCCCAGGGGAGCCTTGTGGACTACCTGCGGTCTAGGGGTCGGTCAGTGCTGGGCGGAGACTGTCTCCTCAAGTTCTCGCTGTGAGTGAAGCAGCCTCTTGGATGGGTAGGGTTCTGAGGGGACATGTGGCTGGCCTACCCCCAGAGATGTCTGCGAGGCCATGGAATACCTGGAGGGCAACAATTTCGTGCATCGAGACCTGGCTGCCCGCAATGTGCTGGTGTCTGAGGACAACGTGGCCAAGGTCAGCGACTTTGGTCTCACCAAGGAGGCGTCCAGCACCCAGGACACGGGCAAGCTGCCAGTCAAGTGGACAGCCCCTGAGGCCCTGAGAGAGAAGGTGGGGCTGGCCTCCCCTGGGGCCTACAGAGGATCTGACGCTGCTTCTTCCATCCACATGGCAGAAATTCTCCACTAAGTCTGACGTGTGGAGTTTCGGAATCCTTCTCTGGGAAATCTACTCCTTTGGGCGAGTGCCTTATCCAAGAATTGTGAGTATGGGTACTGGGATCAGGGTGGCTCTCTGGACTGACTCCTGCCTCCCCCTGGCCACAGCCCCTGAAGGACGTCGTCCCTCGGGTGGAGAAGGGCTACAAGATGGATGCCCCCGACGGCTGCCCGCCCGCAGTCTATGAAGTCATGAAGAACTGCTGGCACCTGGACGCCGCCATGCGGCCCTCCTTCCTACAGCTCCGAGAGCAGCTTGAGCACATCAAAACCCACGAGCTGCACCTGTGACGGCTGGCCTCCGCCTGGGTCATGGGCCTGTGGGGACTGAACCTGGAAGATCATGGACCTGGTGCCCCTGCTCACTGGGCCCGAGCCTGAACTGAGCCCCAGCGGGCTGGCGGGCCTTTTTCCTGCGTCCCAGCCTGCACCCCTCCGGCCCCGTCTCTCTTGGACCCACCTGTGGGGCCTGGGGAGCCCACTGAGGGGCCAGGGAGGAAGGAGGCCACGGAGCGGGAGGCAGCGCCCCACCACGTCGGGCTTCCCTGGCCTCCCGCCACTCGCCTTCTTAGAGTTTTATTCCTTTCCTTTTTTGAGATTTTTTTTCCGTGTGTTTATTTTTTATTATTTTTCAAGATAAGGAGAAAGAAAGTACCCAGCAAATGGGCATTTTACAAGAAGTACGAATCTTATTTTTCCTGTCCTGCCCGTGAGGGTGGGGGGGACCGGGCCCCTCTCTAGGGACCCCTCGCCCCAGCCTCATTCCCCATTCTGTGTCCCATGTCCCGTGTCTCCTCGGTCGCCCCGTGTTTGCGCTTGACCATGTTGCACTGTTTGCATGCGCCCGAGGCAGACGTCTGTCAGGGGCTTGGATTTCGTGTGCCGCTGCCACCCGCCCACCCGCCTTGTGAGATGGAATTGTAATAAACCACGCCATGAGGACACCGCCGCCCGCCTCGGCGCTTCCTCCACCGAGCCTGCTTGTCCTGCCCGGTCGTCCCTCCCAT